GAGGGTTAGAGCTGAGAGCAGGAACTCCTAGGTCACAGAGAGGAGCGGATAAATGGGGCAGAGAACACCTGGGGAGAGCTGGGGCCTCCACTGTGATGTCCTCTCTCCTGTAGGAGCCCGAGCACCTTCCGGGGCTTCATGCAGACCTACTATGACGACCACCTGAGGGACCTGGGTCCGCTCACCAAGGCCTGGTTCCTCGAATCCAAAGACAGCCTCTTGAAGAAGACCCACAGCCTGTGCCCCAGGCTTGTCTGTGGGGACAAGGACCAGGGTTAAAATGTTCATAAAAGCCAGGTGTGGTTGTGGCGGGTGCCTGTAGTCCCAGCTACTCAGGAGGCTGAGGTAGGATGATGGCTTGAGCCCAGGAGTTCGAGACCAGCCTGGGCAACACAGCGAGATCTCTTGGGGGTAAAACAAAAAGAAAAAAAAAAGTTCATACTTCTCCAATAAATAAAGTCTCACCTGTGTCCCTGTCTGGATCCTTCCCCAGTGTGGCCAGAAAAAAACCCACCCCACTGCCTCCCAGGAATCAATGAGTAGAAGAGGTGACACCTGATGGGGAAGGAAGAGTAGGGAGGTCGGGAAGGGTATCAAGGAATAACACCCTATTGTGGGCTTGCGGAGAATGGGGGACTTCAAGGCGTGTCAGTTTCAGGAGGGTGAGGGCAGGAGCGTGGGTGGAGTCAGCAGGTCCCCATGATGGCCCTCACTGAGAGCTTCGCCCTTGTCTCCTACAAGCTCTGACTCCATTCCCAGTGGGCACCCAGCACCTCCAACCCCTCCACAGCCCCCAACCCAGCCTCTGTCGGAGGCGAATTCTCAGAGTGAGGGTTCCCTGTCACTTGAGAGAAGGTTCCCTGTGACGTGACCTTGGGGGACGTCATTGCCCTTTCTGTCCCCACCCACCCCCTCCGCAGTTCTGTTGGCCAGGACTTTGGCCTAGACAAAGGATGGGGGTTGTGGCTGTGGAGCGGAAGTGGGTCTCAACCACTATAAATCCTCTCTGTGCCCGTCCGGAGCTGGTGAGGACAGCCTGCCAGAGTCTGGTAAGAAAGGGACTCAGGGTGCGGGGACAGGGGCCTGCCACATGACACCCCCTCAATGTTCCAGGTCTCTGGACACTATGGGCACACGACTCCTCCCAGCTCTGTTTCTTGTCCTCCTGGTATTGGGATTTGGTGAGTGTGGGCTTCCGGGGAGGGAAGCCTTGACGGGCTCTCCTGACACACTCTCCCCCTGCAGAGGTCCAGGGGACCCAACAGCCCCAGCAAGATGAGATGCCTAGCCCGACCTTCCTCACCCAGGTGAAGGAATCTCTCTCCAGTTACTGGGAGTCAGCAAAGACAGCCGCCCAGAACCTGTACGAGAAGACATACCTGCCCGCTGTAGATGAGAAACTCAGGTAGCACCTGCCCCTGGAGAAATGGGGTCTGGCCTCCCTCTAACCATCTGTGCTTTCTCCCCAGGGACTTGTACAGCAAAAGCACAGCAGCCATGAGCACTTACACAGGCATTTTTACTGACCAAGTTCTTTCTGTGCTGAAGGGAGAGGAGTAACAGCCAGACCCCCCATCAGTGGACAAGGGGAGAGTCCCCTACTCCCCTGATCCCCCAGGTTCAGACTGAGCTCCCCCTTCCCAGTAGCTCTTGCATCCTCCTCCCAACTCTAGCCTGAATTCTTTTCAATAAAAAATACAATTCAAGTTGCTTCTCATGGATGGCACTGCTTTTCTGAGGACTCAAGGGCCAAGATGGAGGGGCTGACTCAGTCCAGCCAACATTTAATGAGCACCTACTTTATGTATGGAGCTCTAACCCATGGGTCCATGGGAATAAAGCAGTGAATAGTAACAATAAATAATCGTAACAGCAATTAGAGACTAATCTTTATTGAAGTCCGGCTTT